TTAGTATTGAAGTCGTTGCCCATACCTATATCCTGAATGGTATTGCCTAGGTTTTCTTCTACAGTTTTTATGGTTTTAGGTCTAACATTTAAGTCTTTAATCCATCTTGAATTAAATTCTGTATAAGGTGTAAGGAAGGGATCCAGTTTCAGCTTTCTACATATGGCTAGCCAGTTTTCCCAGCACCATTTATTAAATAGGGAGTCCTTTCTCCATTTCTTGTTTTTATCAGGTTTGTCAAAGATCAGATGGTTGTAGATGTGTGGTGCTATTTCTGAGGCCTCTGTTCTGTACCACTGATCTATATATATGTTTTGGTACCAGTACCATGCTGTTTTGGTTACTGTAGCCTTGTAGTATATTTTGAAGTCAGGTAGTGAGATGCCTCTAGCTTTGTTCTTTTTGCTTAGGATTGTCTTGGCAATGTGGGCTCTTTTTTGGTTCCATATGAACTTTAAAGTAGATTTTTCCAATTCTATGAAGAAAGTCATTGGTAGCTTGATGGGGATGGCATTGAATCTACAAATTACCTTGGGCAGTATGGCCATTTTCATGATATTGATTCTTCCTACCCATGAGCATGGAATATTCTTCCATTTGTTTGTGTCCTATTTTATTTTGTTGAGCAGTGGTTTGTAGTCCTCCTTGAAGAGGTCCTTCACATCCCTTTTAAGTTGGATTCCTAGTCTTCCTTCTTTCTTTCAGAGGGATAAAAATATCCCTCTGAGCACTACTTTTGCTCCATCCCATGTTTTGGTAAGCTTTGTTTTTGTTTTCACTTGGTGTCAAGATATATCCTAATTCATCTTGTTATTTCTTCTTTGATCCATTGATTATTTTACACTATGTTAATTATGACATATTTGTGAATTTTCCAATTCTCCTTCTGTTCTTGATTTCCAGTTTTATTCCATTTATGGTCATAGAAGACATCATATATTTAAGTCTTTTATAATTTATTGAGACTTGTTTTTGTGGCCTAATATATGGTCTGTCCTATGAGAACGACTTATGTGCATTTGAGGAAAATGTATATTTTGTTGTGTTTGGATGTAGTGTTTTTCATATATATGTTAGGTATTGTTGGTTTATAATGTTTTCCAAGTCCTCTATTTCCTTATTGATCTTCTCTCTAGTTGTTTTGACCATTATTGCAAGTGAGGTATTGATGTCTCCAACTATTACTGTAGAACTATCTATTTCTCCCTTGAATTTTGTTACTGTTTGCTTTATATATTTTGGGGCTGTTGTTTGGTGCATATGTGTTTATAATTGTTATAACTTTTTGCAGGGTTGACCCTTTTATTAATGTATAATGTCCTTTTTTGCCTCTACTAATAATTTTTGACTTAAAGTCTATTTGCCAATATTAGTATAGCTACTGTAACTCTCTTTTGGTTACTACTTGCATGGAATATCATTTTCCATCTTCTTCTTCTAAAAGTATTTGTGCCTTTGAATCTAAAGTGAATCTCTGTATGTAGAAAATAGTTGAATCCTGTTTTTTCAATTCATTCTGCCTATCTCTGCATTTTAATTGAAGAGTTCAATTCATTTACATTTAAAGTAATGACTGATATGTAAGGACCTACTTCTTGCATTTTGCCATTTCTTTTCTGTATGTCTTAAACCTTTTCCCCTCAGTCCCTCCACTATTCTATTCTTTCATGTATAGTTTATATTTTTAAGTTTAGATTCCTTTCTCATTTCCTTTCCTGTATTTTTAGTTATTGTATTGTTATCCTCAGTGTTACATTTAACCTCTTCAACTTATAACAAGCTATTTTGAATTCACACTACCTTAGCTTCAATAATATACAAACACTGTGCTCCAATGTTGTTTCATTCTGCTGCCTTTACGTTGTTGTAACAAACTACATCTTTGTGCATGTGTGCTCATTAACAGATTTATAATTATTGTTTTACTCATTTGTCTTTTAAATCATGTGGGAAAAAGGAGAAGTTGCAAAGCAAAAATGCAAGAATACTGGCTTTTGTATTAATCTATGCAGTCAGATTTACCTTCATTCTTTGTTTCTTGGTAGGGATTTGAGTTACTTTCTAGTGTGATTTTATTTCAGCCTGAAAGATTCCCTTTAGTATTTCTTACAGTACAAGTCTACTAGCAATAAACTCTATCTGCTTTTGTTTATCTGCAAATGTCTTAACTTCTCCTTCATTTTTGAAGGATAATTTTTTCAGATGTAGAATTCTTGGTTGATGGGTGTTTTTTTTTCTTTCAGCACCTTAAATATGTCATCCCACTGCCTCCTGGCAATCATGGATTCTTCTGAGAAATTGGCTGTTGATTTTATTGAGCATGACTTGTACATGACTAGTTGCTTTCTCTTGTTGCATTTGAGACTCTCTCCTTGTTTTCATTTTTCTGGTTTGATTATAATATGTCTTGTTATGGATCTCTTTGTGATCATTCTTCTTGGAGTTCATTGACTTTCTTGGATGTATAAATTCATGTCTTCTATAAAGTTTGGGAAGTTTGGGGCCATTATTTTTTCAAATATTATTTATGCCCTTTTCTCTCTCTCTGCTCCTCCTTGGACTCCTATTATGCTTATTTTTTGGTATTTTTGATGGTGTCCCACAAATCTCTTAAGCACTGTACATTTTTCTTCACTCTTTTCTTTTCTGATCCTCAAACTGGATAATTTCAATTGACCTAGCTTTGAATTAGCTATTTCTTACTTCTGCCTACACAGAGCTTCTGTTGAAAGCCTCTAGTGAATTTTTTATTTCAATTATTGTATTTTTTCAGCTCCAGAATCTCTACTTGGCTCCTTGTTATTATTTCTATCTTTTAAAAATATTCTCTTTTCTTTATATATCCTTTTCTTGATTTCCTTTAGTTCTTTGTCCATTGTTTCCTTTAGCTTTTTGAGCATATTTAAGATAGTTGAGGCCAGGCAGGGTGGCTCATGCCTGTAATCTCAGCACTTTGTGGGGGCCGAGGCAGGTAAATCATTTGAGCCCAGGAGTTCAAACCAGCCTGGGCAACATAGTGAAACTGCATCTCTACAAAATATTTTAAAAATTAGCCAGGGATGGTGGCATGTGCCTGTAGAACCAGCTACTCAGGAGGCTGAGGTGGGAGGATGACTTCAGCCCAGGAGGCAGAGGTTGCAGTGAGCTGAGATCACACCACTGCACTCCAATCTGGGCAACAGAGTGAGACCCTGTCTCAAAAAAAGACAGTTGACTTAAAGACTTTGTCTAGCAAATCCAGTATCTGTCCTTCCTTAGGGACAATTTCTGTTTATTTCACCTGTGAATGGGTCACACTTTCTTGTTCTTCACATGCTTTATAATTTTTTGTTGAAACTAGATATTTTTAATACCATAATATGATAACTCTGGAAATCAGACTCTTCCCCTTCCTCAGTATTTTGTTTTGTTCCTTGCTCTGGGTTGTAATTCTTGTTTTTTTAGTGACTATTCTAAACTATTTTTGTAAACATATTATTTGTCACATGTAGTCTCTAAAATGTCTTTTTCTTTAGCTTATGGTCAACTAGTGTTTTGACAGATATTTCTTTGAACACCAGAAGGAATAAACAAACAAATAAATAAATAAATTCTGTGCTTGTCTTTGCAGATTGGCTCTGTTTTGGGGCACTCCTTTAATGCCTAGACAGGCTACCACTCTGCGTTAGCCTTGACTTTCTTCTTGTACCCAGCATAATTATCAGCCATAGATAAAATCTTAGAGTCTTCTCAGAACTTTTCTAAGTATGCACCCTGCCCTAGGCATGTATGTGGCTTTCCAAATTCCCTGGTATAAGCAGACATTTTCTTAATGCCTGAATTCTTCTAAGAATCTTTCTCCCCAGCTTTTCTTCCCAGGCATTCGACATATCTATTTTTTGCCTCCACTATAATGTTTTGCCCCAGGTATTGATGGGTTATTCATTGCCTTTCAGTGTTTATGAGAAATGTCCTCTGCATGGCTAATTTTCTACCTGAAAGAGAGGTAGTTGAGACAAAGACAAGTGCTTTTCCTCAGTTTTTTAGGGAGCATCCAGATAGTTGAAAACAGACAAATACAATTCTTTCAGAACCAGTTCTGCTCTATGCCTGCTGGAACCAGTGACCATGGTCTCCTACTGAAAATGTAGACGGCTGTCTTCAAGACTGCTATCAAGTTGGAGAAAAAAGATCGGGGAAAGGGCAATCAAACATTCTGCAAAGCTCCCCAATGATTTTTTTTTAATTGTGTATATCTAAGCTGTACAACATGACATTTTGATATATGCAGTGAAATGGTTACCCTAGTCATGCAAATTAACATATTCATTATCTTGCACTGTTACCCTTTTTGTGCAAGTATGGTAAGAGTATCTAAAATCTACTCTGAGCAAATGTTCGGTATACAATACAATAATATAAGTATAGCCTTCATGTTGTATATTAGATTCCTAGACTTATTTACCCTACATATCTGCAACTTTGTACCCTGTGACCTACATCTCCCCATTTCCTCTCTGTTCCCTCTCTCCACCTCTGATAACCACTGCTTTATACTTTGTTTCTATGTATTTGGCTTTTTTTAACTCCTTTTTTTCTTTTGCTTTTTTTTTTTTTTTTTGAGATAGAGTCTCACTCTGTCACCCAGGCTGGAGTGCAATGGCATGATCTCAGCTCACTGCAACCTCTGCCTCCCAGGTTTAAACAATCCTCCCCAGCTGGGACTACAGGCATGTTCCACTCTGCCTGGCTGATATTTTTGTATTTTCAGTAGAGACAGGGTTTCACCATGTTGGCCAGACTAGAACTCCTAGCATTTTTAAGTTGCCTCTTTTTTTGACCCATCATTTGTTTGGTTGCTATAAACCTTTGACTAGTTTCTACAGTTCTGACAAAGTTGATTCTGACAATGTTTGCTCACTCTGTGTGTGTTCGCATGAGTGTGCATGTTTTTTGTGGAGGGATGGACCCTTGCAGTTATTTATTGTGCCATTTTGACTAATGTCACTGACCCTCAGACTTTAGGCCAGCAATTTCAACAAAGTAGTCACCATTCCCCTGAAATCCCTCTCCCCTTTGATGCCACACCTACCTATACTATGCCTATTGCTAATATTAGGTGATCCCCAGCACCTTCTTTCCCTGTTCCTGGGCTACAAGTGCTATAATCATTGGAGAAAGTTATTAGTGTGGTGCAAAAGTGATTGCGGATTTTCCCATTGAAGGTAATGGCAAAATCCGCAATCACTTTCGCACCAGCCAATGCAAAACTGGATGGACTCCATGAATGGTGCGTGTCAACCAAGCTTGGCCAATTCCTCCTCACTGCTTCCACACTCATTTATTGATGACTTGTCAGTTTCCTAACAAATTCCTCATAGCAGCTTTTACATGTCTCATCCGTCTTCCTCTAGATTCTATGAGATCTACTTCTCTTAGAACAACTTTGAGAAAAACATAAGCGAAATATTCCAACTTCTTCCCCTTTACCCTCTAAATCTTTTGAGATCTTTAACCTTATTCTTTTCAGTCTCAAAAGAAAAGGAGAACCACGTCTACCCAAGACTAACCTCTTCACTTATGCTCCTAAGCCCACCCTGGCTTCCTCCTCAGAAATGACACCGTTTTGAATACTCCCTTTCACCATATCTTAAGTTTTTTCTTTTTCTCCCAGCTGCTTCCCTTTGCTCCAAATTTGCTCAGGACTCTGTTACCTAAAGAGTAACTTCCATTTGTCCTACCTTCTCAATATCCTGACTATGTTTCTCCTCCCTTCTCTTTAAATTCTCTTGAGAAATCAGCCCCTACTCTCTTTCATACTGCATTTGCCTCCTGTGGAGCTAACACAGCTTGCTATATTCCTGTTAGCTATAGATGGGCCTAAGCTAGTCCCTCAGGTTAGAAACCCAAAGTTCCTTGACTTTTCTCTCTTTTTCAGAATCTGCTTAGTTCTACCTCTCTCCTCTCTTTCCTAAGACACTGCTCTCTTTATACTTTGCCAATTTTCAAAAATACTTCATGTTTTTTAATACCTTCCAAACTAACCCTCCACTAATCAGGTAACCCTTAAAAACTTCTCTATTCTAATTCCAATCTACTTAACATTCACTGAGTTCCCTGGACCAGGTTATGGGGAAATACAATGCTGACTAAGATATTATTTGAGTTCCCCAAAACACATCATACAGTAGATGAAACTTGTAAACAAATGTACCCCAAATGTCTGCTGTCTTGACATCCTCACCAGTGGATGGGCAAGACCTCAGCATCACCTTCATGTTGCAAGGAGTTCCCCAGTGACTTATGAGAGTCTCAAAGGAAAGCTTCCCATGAGTCCCCAAAGCAGCCTACGAGTTGTAGCCAACATGAGGCATCTTTCCCATTCTTAATCTCCTTTTCTGGTTCTAGTCCCCCACACAGGATGCCAGCAGAGCCATTTAGATGCCCTGCTTATTCCAAGAACATCAATGTCCATGCCAAGGGTGCTGGTCCCGGATGCTCCCAAAGCATCAGTGTTGATTCCTGGCAGAGCAGAGAAAAGGACCTCCATGTGCCCTCTGGGCCACACCACAACACCTTGGCCCTGAAGCAGCTCTGCTCCTGTCCAAAGTCTCATGCAGGGTCTTTTAAACATTTTCAGTAGCATCTGACCTTCACTGTCCCTAAGCATATTGTCTCAAATCTAGTTTTGCTTTGGTTTGGTTTTGGGTCTGTGGGGAACTATTCCTACCATCTCATCCATCCTGTGCTCCTTCTCCCTTTGCTTCACCACAAACTCCTTTCTCCCCTTCCCCATGTACCAATGCAAAACCCCCATAAATATAAGAGGCAAACAGATATTTTAGCTCATCCTTGAAGGATAAATAGGAGCTTACCATGTAGGAAAGATGAAGAAAGGCATTTTAAGCAGAGGGAAAAGCAGTGCAAAAAAAAAAAAAAAGCAAGGCATTATTGGAAGAATTACAAATAATTAAGTAATGGAGAACTCATAGCTTTTATTCAAGACTTTGCTACAGTGTCATCTCCTGTGAACTGTTCCCTGACAACTCCCAACTCTTCCCAGTTCATGATTCTCTAAATTTTTGCTCCCATGGAGCACATATCTCTAACAATTCAACATTTATTGAGCTAGAAATTGTGTGCTAAGTTCTAGGAATATAGAAATAATAATCAGAATCCCTGACCTCAAGATTATGGAAAAGAAAAGAAAATAATCTTGTAATTATAACAAAGAGAAAGAACTGCTTGCAATTGCATGTATAACTGCAATAGTGATACGAGGGCAATGCAGAGGCAAGCCTTACACTAGCTCAATGCCCAACCCACCACATCAGAACTAACTACTCATTTACCTGTCAGGCTCCTCTATCAGATGATGGACCCAGAGGACTGACAGTATCTTATATTCCCAGTTTCCAGTCTAGAAACTGGTACATAAAACAGACCTAATAAATATGCCATGGTTCCTAAGGTTTTACTAATTGAATTAGCATGGAAGTTAGCAAATATTAGAATATTTGAACACCAGAATGAATAAACAAACAAACAAATAAATAAATTTCTGTGCTTGTCTTTGCAGATTGGCTCTGTTTTGGGGCACTCCTTTAATGCCTAGACAGGCTACCACTCTGCCTTAGCCTTGACTTTCTTCTTGTAAGCAGCATAAATAGCCATAGATAAAATCTTGTTACATAAACTAATTATTTCAATCTATAAAATCAATGGAACTTAAACAAGCGTTCCAGGCAAGGGAAGAACAGCTCCTGGTGAGTCCTTAGGCCACTGAGTAAGCCCAGACTCCCTACCAAAAGGAACTGAGCTTTAACATTCTAGACAGAAAACCTCCAAGAGAAGGGATGGAGATATGTCCATTCACTCAGTAAATATTCATGGGATGCTTACTATGTGCCAGGTGCTGTTCAAGAATGTTCACAATAGTAGACAAAACAGACAAAAATCTTTGTCTCCATGGAGATTACATTCTAGTGGAGAGGTGAGAAAATAAACAAAAACAAATATTTAAATTATAAAGTATACTAGATGGTAAGTACTAGATGGTAAATCCAAAGGCAGCTGGATGTGCAAGGGTGGATGGGGGCTGATGGTGCAAAAAGAGTGGTCACACTTCTTTAAATTCTCTGAGCAGGAATGTTTGCATTAATGACTTTATGGAGGCAAAAGAGTGAGCTGCATGGATACTTGGAGAAAGTACATTCCAGACAGAAAGGATTGCAAATGCAAAAGCCCTGGCCTGCTCAAGGAATAGCCAAGGGGGCTGGAGCAAAGTGAACAAGGGGGAGAATATAGGAATTAGGTCAAAGAAAGAGAAATGGCCAGATCATTTTGGTCCTTATAGACCATAGACATGATTTTGTTTTGCTCTGCTTTTGTTACTGTTTTAACTTTTTAAACTGAAATACAAAGAGAAAAACTATACGAATCTTAAATGTCAGCTCAATGAATTATCATAAAATGAACAAATCTGTGTAGCCAAATACAGATCTAGAGATAGGACATTATCAGTATTCCAGGATCCTTCCTTTATACTCCCTCCTATTCACCACCTCTCCCTCCTCAAAGGTAACCACTCTCTTGACTTCTGACAGCATAGATTTGTCTGTTTATCAACTTTAAATAAATAGAATCATATATTTGTATTCTCTGGTATCTGGACATTCTGCTCAAAATGTTGCTTGTGGTATTCACCCATGTGATTCAGAGGAAAGAGGAATAAAGATGACAAATAACAGTGTGTTAAAATGCTGATGGGAAAGATGTTGATGACAGCAATGTTCATGTGCCTGGAACCCATATGACAATTCATGAAAGAGAGAGGAAGTGCAAGCTCACCCAGGAGCTGAGCACTAGGACTCCAAGAGACATTTCCTTCCCTATTCAGCTCCTCCTATAAGAAATAAGAAACCCTCAGAAATGACAACTTTCCATGCTCATGGATTGGAAGAATCAACATCGTTAAAATGGCCATACCACACAAAGCAATTTCTAGATTCAGTGCTATTCCTATCAAACTACCAATGTCATTCTTCACAGAATTAGAAAAACCATTCTAAAATTCATATGGAACCAAAAAAAGAGCCCAAATAGTCAAAGCAATTCTAAGCAAAAACAAAAAATCCAGAGACATCACACTATCTGACTTTGAACCATACCATAAGACTATAGTAACCAAAACAGCATGGTACCGTTACACAAACAGACACATAGACAACTGGAAGAGAACAAAAAACTCAGAAATAAAGCCACACCCTTACAACCATCTGATTTTTGACAAGGCCAACAAAAGCGAGCAATGGGGAAAGGACTCCCTGTTCAATAAATGGTGCTGGATAACTGGCTAGCCATATGCAGAAGATTGAAACTGGACCCTTACCTTTAACCATATACGAAAATTAACTCAAGATGGATCAAATATTTAAATGTAAAACCTCAAGCTATAAAAATCCTAGAAAAAAATAGGAAATACCCTTCTTGACACTGGCCTTGGCAAAGAATTTTTGGCTAGGTCCCCAAAAGCAATTGCAACAAAAACGAAAATTGACAAGTGGAACCTAAGTAAACTATAGAGCTTCTGCACAGCAAAAGAAACTATCATTACCGTAAACAGACATCTTACAGAATGAGAGAAAATATTTGCAAACTATGTACCCAACATAAGGTCTAATATCCAGAATCTATAAGGAGCTTAAACCAATAAGCAAAAAGACGAATAACCCCATTAAAAAATGGGCAAAGGACATGAACAGGCACTTCTTAAATGAAGATATACAAGCACTCAGCAAACATGAAAAAATGCTCAGCATCAGTAATCATCAGAGAAATCCAAATCAAAACCACAATGAAATACCATCTCACACCAGTCAGAATGGCTATTATTAAAAAGTCAAAAAAAAGAACACAATAGATGCTGGTTTGGTTTTTGATATGGTTTGATTGTGTCCCCACCCAAATCTCATCTTGAACTGTAGAGCTCCCATTATTCCCACATGTCATGGGAGGGACCTGGTAGGAGGTAATTGAATCTGGGGGTAGGTCTTTCCTGTGCTATTCTCATGATAGTGAATAAGTCTCATGAGTTCTGATGGTTTTATAAAGGGGAGTTCCCCTGCACATGTTCTCTTTGCCTGCCACCATGTAAGACGTGACTTTGCTCCTCCTTCACCTTCCACCATGCTTGTGAGTGCCATGGCCTCCCCAGCCATGGGGAACTGTGAGTCAATTAAACATCTTTCCTTTATAAATTACTAGTCTTGAGTATGTCTTTATCAGCAGTGTGAAAATGGACAAATAACACTTTTTTGACTTTTTAATAATAGCCATTCTGTCAGAATGACAGCTGGAAGAGAACAGAAAATTCAGAATACACTAATACACTTTTTTGTATTTTTGTATAGCCATATGCAGAAGATTGAAACTGGACCCTTCATTCTTTCAGAATGTCTATTATTAAAAGTCAAAAAATAAAAAAAAAACAGGTGCTAGGTCCCACTTGGTGAGGTTGCAGAGAAAAGGAAACAGTTATACACTGTTATTGGGAAATATAAATTTTCACTGTGGAAAGCAGTTTGGAGATTTTTCAAAAAACTTAAAACTGAGCTACCATTCAACCCAGCAATCCCATTACTGGGTATATAGCCAAAGGAAAATAGATCATTATACCAAAAAGACACATGCACTTGTATGTTCATACTATGCTATTCATAATAGCAAAGACACAGAATCAACCTAGGTTCCAATCAATGATGGATTGGATAAAGAAAATTTGGTATATATACACCATGGAATACTAACCAGCCATAAAAAAGAATTAAATCATGTCTTTTGCAGTAACACGGGTGGAGCTGGAGGCCATAATCCTAGCACACCAACACAGGAACAGAAAACCAAATACTACATGCTCTCACTTATAAGTGGGAGCTAAACACTGAGCACACATGGACATAAATATGGGATTAATAGACGCTGTGGACTACTAGAGGGGGAAGGAAGGGAACAGGTAATGGGTTGAATAACTACCTATTAGTTATTATGTCCACTATCTGGGTGTGATATACCCATGTAACAAATCTGCACATGTACCCCCATATCTAAAATAAAAGTTGAAATTTTTAAGAAAAAGAAGCAAGAGATCCTGAGAAGGTTGAGGTAATTGTTATAGTTATTCATTCATTGACCCACTAGAACATTTCCACAGACTCTACTATGTGTCAGACATGGTGCTGAGTACTGACATGCAAGGCTAATTAAGGCGTGGTCAGTTAGACAAACAGGTGAACAAAACTACAAAATAGTGTAATAATTGCTAAGAATTTGGGAAAGGATGCTAAGGAAGCATCTTCTTTAAGAATCATTGTGACCATTTCACCGTTTTTGCTTAAACATTGATAGTTCTGAATAAGTTCACAAGAATGTGGCCATCATGTGTTACTTTGAAATTATATTTATTATTTCTATATGTATCCATTTTGTCTCCTCAATAACTAAACTATAATCTTTCTGAGAGAATTAAAAAAAAATCTTCTGGTATCATGAAGACAGCACAAAGTCACTGGAGTCAGAAGACCTGGGTTTGAATCCTGACTCTGCTATTCTTTAGCTGTGCAACCCTGGGAAAATTAGTTAACTTTTCTGTAGCTCAGTTCCTTTATCTATAAATGGAAGTAATAATATCCATCCTGCCTGCCTCACAGACTGTAGTCAGCGTCAATGAAATAATATATAAGAAGAACTGACTATCCTATAAATCCCTGATATTAGTCCCTGTTACCAGCCTTCTAAGTTGCACAAGCCTACTATGTTGGACACACAGTAAGTAATCAGTAAATATCAGGCTTTAATTATGCTTTATTAGCAAAGACTTGCAGTTTTTGGAGTCTATAGTTTCCTGTCCCCCTCAACCTAATGTCCAAGGACTTCAGAGGCTAGGATCACAAAGTATAGTTATGACCTAGGAGTGACCAGCCAGTGTAGGACCCAGCGTGGACTGGGCCGGTTTCATCTAGACTAGCTGCCTACTAACCAAGAGTGGCTGACATTTTGCTGGAGGTGAAGCTCTGGGACTGTGATTATTCATTTAGCATTTTTAAAACCTTTCCTTCTGTGTTTACAGGGAATGTAGTTTCACAAAGCAGCTTAACCCCATTGATGGTGAACGGGATTCTGGGGGAGTCAGTAACTCTTCCCCTGGAGTTTCCTGCAGGAGAGAAGGTCAACTTCATCACTTGGCTTTTCAATGAAACATCTCTTGCCTTCATAGTACCCCATGAAACCAAAAGTCCAGAAATCCACGTGACTAATCCGAAACAGGGAAAGCGACTGAACTTCACCCAGTCCTACTCCCTGCAACTCAGCAACCTGAAGATGGAAGACACAGGCTCTTACAGAGCCCAGATATCCACAAAGACCTCTGCAAAGCTGTCCAGTTACACTCTGAGGATATTAAGTAAGTCAAAATATGGGGTTTAATTCCATATGTTAATCTGGATCTTTTTTTTTTCTGCAAACAGGACAACTGAGGAACATACAAGTTACCAATCACAGTCAGCTATTTCAGAATATGACCTGTGAGCTCCATCTGACTTGCTCTGTGGAGGATGCAGATGACAATGTCTCATTCAGATGGGAGGCCTTGGGAAACACACTTTCAAGTCAGCCAAACCTCACTGTCTCCTGGGACCCCAGGATTTCCAGTGAACAGGACTACACCTGCATAGCAGAGAATGCTGTCAGTAATTTATCCTTCTCTGTCTCTGCCCAGAAGCTTTGCGAAGGTAACAGCCTGCCTCAGGTCTGAGAGCCTTGATCTCAAATGTCATTTCTTTTTTCTCTTTTCAGATGTTAAAATTCAATATACAGATACCAAAATGATTCTGTTTATGGTTTCTGGGATATGCATAGTCTTCGGTTTCATCATACTGCTGTTACTTGTTTTGAGGAAAAGAAGAGGCAGGTTTCCTTTCTTCCTACTTGTCTCTTCTACACATTTCAATTTTCTGGTTTTATTTTTCAGATTCCCTATCTTTGTCTACTCAGCGAACACAGGGCCCCGGTGAGCATTCAGACTCTTAACTCTCCATCATAGTGCCATTGACTGTGCCTTCCTATGTTAACAGCAGAGTCCGCAAGGAACCTAGAGTATGTTTCAGTGTCTCCAACGAACAACACTGTGTATGCTTCAGTCACTCATTCAAACAGGGTGAGTCTTTTCAGCTTTATATGCCATTGTTGTGTAAGCCAAATTGGTATGATTCTTTTTACAGGAAACAGAAATCTGGACACCTAGAGAAAATGATACTATCACAATTTACTCCACAATTAATCATTCCAAAGAGGTAAGCCCACGATTGCTCCATGTTTTTATATTTAACCTACCTCATCTTCCTCTTTTTCCCACAGAGTAAACCCACTTTTTCCAGGGCAACTGCCCTTGACAATGTCGTGTAAGTTGCTGAAAGGCCTCAGAGGAATTCGGGAATGACACGTCTTCTGATCCCATGAGACAGAACAAAGAACAGGAAGCTTGGTTCCTGTTGTTCCTGGCAACAGAATTTGAATATCTAGGATAGGATGATCACCTCCAGTCCTTCGGACTTAAACCTGCCTACCTGAGTCAAACACCTAAGGATAACATCATTTCCAGCATGTGGTTCAAATAATATTTTCCAATCCACTTCAGGCCAAAACATGCTAAAGATAACACACCAGCACATTGACTCTCTCTTTGATAACTAAGCAAATGGAATTATGGTTGACAGAGAGTTTATGATCCAGAAGACAACCACTTCTCTCCTTTTAGAAAGCAGCAGGATTGACTTATTGAGAAATAATGCAGTGTGTTGGTTACATGTGTAGTCTCTGGAGTTGGATGGGCCCATCCTGATACAAGTTGAGCATCCCTTGTCTGAAATGCTTGGGATTAGAAATGTTTCAGATTTCAATTTTTTTTCAGATTTTGGAATATTTGCATTATATTTAGCGGTTGAGTATCCAAATCCAAAAATCCAAAATTCAAAATGCTCCAATAAGCATTTCCCTTGAGTTTCATTGATGTCGATGCAGTGCTCAAAATCTCAGATTTTGGAGCATTTTGGATATTGGATTTTTGGATTTGGGATGCTCAACTTGTACAATGTTTATTAGACACATCTCCTGGGACATACTGCCTAACCTTTTGGAGCCTTAGTCTCCCAGACTGAAAAAGGAAGAGGATGGTATTACATCAGCTCCATTGTTTGAGCCAAGAATCTAAGTCATCCCTGACTCCAGTGTCTTTGTCACCAGGCCCTTTGGACTCTACCTCAGAAATATTTCTTGGACCTTCCACTTCTCCTCCAACTCCTTGACCACCATCCTGTATCCAACCATCACCACCTCTAACCTGAATCCTACCTTAAGATCAGAACAGTTGTCCTCACTTTTGTTCTTGTCCCTCTCCAACCCACTCTCCACAAGATGGCCAGAGTAATGTTTTTAATATAAATTGGATCCTTCAGTTTCCTGCTTAAAACCCTGCAGGTTTCCCAATGCACTCAGAAAGAAATCCAGTTTCCATGGCCCTGGATGGTCTGGCCCACCTCCAGCCTCAGCTAGCATTACCCTTCTGACACTCTCTATGTAGCCTCCCTGATCTTCTTTCAGCTCCTCTATTAAAGGAAAAGTTCTTTATGTTAATTATTTACATCTTCCTGCAGGCCCTTCCTCTGCCTGCTGGGGTCCTCCTATTCTTTAGGTTTAATTTTAAATATGTCACCTCCTAAGAGAAACCTTCCCAGACCACTCTTTCTAAAATGAATCTTCTAGGCTGGGCATGGTGGCTCACACCTGTAATCCCTGTACTTTGGGAGGCCAAGGGGGGAGATCACTTGAGGTCAGGAGTTCAAGACCAGCCTGGCCAACTTGGTGAAACCCCGTCTTTACTAAAAATACAAAAAAATTAGCCAGGCGTGGTGGTGCACCCCTAAAATCCCAGCTACTTGAGAGACTGAGGCAGGAGAATCGCTTGAACCCAGGAGGTGGAGGTTCCAGTGAGCCAAAATCATGCCAATGTATTCCAGTCTGGGTGACAGAGTGAGACTCTGTCTCAAAAAATAAATAAATAAAATAAAATGAAATAGATCTTATTATTCTGTTACACCTTCTATGTCATT